ACTGGGAGTGAGAATATTTGGATTCCGACATTGTTCTACTACTATATAATCAATAATCAGGAACAAGGCAAGGCAATTCCCTCTTTCTTTCTTTCTTTCTTTCTTCTTCTTTTTTTTTTTTTTTTTTTTTTGGCAGAGTTTTGCTCTTGTTGTCCAGGCTGGAGTGCAATGGTGTGATCTCGGCTCACCACAACCTCCACCTCCCGGGTTCAAGCGATTTTCCTGCCTCAGCCTCCTGAGTAGCTGGGATTACAGGCGCGCGCCACCACGCCCGGATAATTTTGTATTTTTAGTAGAGACGGGGTTTCTCCATGTTGGTCAGGCTGGTCTCAAGCTCCCGACCTCAGGTGATCCGCCCGCCTCGGCCTCACAAAGTGTGGGATTACAGGCGTGAGCAACAGCACCTGGCCCCCCCTCTCATTTTTTAAACGGTTAAAATGAAGGTGTTAGACCGTCTCTAAGGTTCTATACAATCAAAAATTTATTAAAATAGGTCTATATATTTTACAACAATTTTGACTTTCTGAATCTTGCATCATGGTGTCTAGAACATATGTGTTCAATTAATACTGAATTAATTAAAATTTATATACACTGATGTAAATATTTTCTAAGTAAAATCTTTCATATGTATTTAAATAAAATTTACCTTTTTGCCTTCAATAACTGATTTTCCCATGTGCAATAACGTGTGAGTCAGTGCCCAAAAGAGTCACTTGAAAGTTGCAAGGCAAAGCAGTTTTTTAAAAATTATCTAAGATTATCAAACACCGGTCCATGAACACTGTTGCATTAATTCAGTGTCTTAAAATGGATTTTTAATTATCAGGGATATCTAGAGCAAAGAAATCTAACAGGGAAATTTTGAAAGATGAAACAATTTTCTATGAAATCAGTGTATTGTGTGCATCAATGTGGTGCAGTAACTTAGTAAGGACTCACAGCGCCGCTGTTCACCAACCAGGGAAAAATGGTGCGAGAGATCCCACAGAAACCACCGAGTTTTACAGCACAGAGAAACGACAGATTGCGATAAGCCCTCTTCCAGGCTGCACTAAACTCAAGCCTCTATCCTGCTGGATTCTGAGCTCCCCTTCCTAAGACAGAGGGGTCCACCCGGATACACCCGCATTCTGAAGCACTTCCCGAGATCGGCGCCTAAGCAAGAGAAGCAGGACGACTATGGCGGCTCAGCCGAGGGGCGGGGACTACAGAGGATTCTTCCTGCTCTCCATCCTCCTGGGGACCCCCTGGGAAGCCTGGGCAGGACGTATTCTCTACTCCGTGTCGGAGGAGACGGACAAAGGGTCCTTTGTGGGAGACATCGCCAAGGACCTGGGGCTGGAGCCCCGGGAGCTGGCGGAGCGCGGAGTCCGCATCATCTCCAGAGGTAGGACGCAGCTTTTCGCCCTGAACCAGCGCAGCGGCAGCTTGGTCACTGCGGGCAGGATAGACCGGGAAGAGATCTGCGCTCAGAGTGCGCGGTGTCTGGTAAACTTTAACATCCTGATGGAAGATAAAATGAATCTTTACCCTATAGACGTGGAAATAATAGATATTAATGACAACGTTCCAAGATTCTTGACGGAAGAAATAAATGTAAAAATAATGGAGAATACAGCTCCTGGGGTTCGGTTTCCGTTAAGCGAGGCTGGGGATCCAGATGTGGGCACGAACTCCCTCCAGAGTTACCAGCTCAGCCCCAATCGCCACTTCTCCCTGGCTGTGCAAAGTGGAGACGATGAAACTAAGTACCCGGAACTGGTGCTGGAGCGGGTGCTGGACCGGGAGGAAGAGCGGGTTCACCACCTGGTCCTCACAGCCTCTGATGGCGGCGACCCGCCCCGATCCAGCACCGCCCACATCCAGGTGACAGTGGTGGATGTGAATGACCACACGCCTGTCTTCTCTCTGCCTCAGTACCAAGTAACTGTCCCCGAGAATGTGCCAGTGGGTACAAGACTGCTCACGGTACATGCTATCGACCTGGACGAGGGAGTCAATGGGGAAGTGACATATTCTTTTCGGAAAATAACTCCTAAACTTCCAAAGATGTTTCATCTGAACTCGCTTACAGGAGAAATATCAACTTTAGAAGGATTAGATTATGAAGAAACTGCCTTCTATGAAATGGAGGTTCAGGCTCAAGATGGTCCTGGTAGTCTGACAAAGGCAAAAGTACTGATCACAGTTTTAGATGTAAATGATAATGCTCCAGAAGTGACTATGACGTCTTTAAGTAGCTCAATCCCTGAAGACACACCTCTTGGGACAGTCATTGCTCTTTTCTACCTACAAGACAGAGATTCTGGAAAGAATGGTGAGGTGACCTGCACCATTCCAGAAAACCTACCTTTTAAATTAGAAAAATCAATAGATAATTATTATAGATTGGTCACAACCAAAAACTTGGACCGGGAAACACTCTCTTTGTATAACATCACACTGAAAGCCACAGATGGTGGAACTCCTCCCTTGTCCAGGGAAACTCACATATTCATGCAGGTGGCAGACACCAACGATAACCCACCCACCTTCCCCCACTCATCCTACTCAGTCTACATCGCTGAGAACAACCCCAGAGGGGCCTCCATTTTCTTAGTGACTGCACAGGACCACGACAGTGAGGATAATGCCCAGATCACTTATTCCTTGGCCGAAGACACCATCCAGGGGGCTCCAGTGTCCTCCTATGTCTCCATAAACTCTGACACTGGAGTCCTGTACGCGCTGCAATCCTTTGATTATGAGCAGTTGAGAGAACTACAACTAAGAGTGACTGCACATGACAGCGGGGACCCGCCTCTCAGCAGCAACATGTCACTGAGCCTGTTCGTGCTGGACCAGAATGACAACCCGCCCGAGATCCTGTACCCGGCCCTCCCCACAGATGGTTCTACTGGCATGGAGCTGGCACCCCGCTCCGCAGAGCCCGGCTACCTGGTGACCAAGGTGGTGGCGGTGGACAAAGATTCAGGCCAGAACGCCTGGCTGTCATACCTCCTGCTTAAGGCCAGCGAGCCAGGACTCTTTGCGGTTGGGCTGTACACGGGCGAGGTGCGCACGGCTCGGGCCCTGCTGGACAGAGATGCCCTCAAGCAGAGCCTCGTGGTGGCCGTCCAGGACCACGGTCAGCCTCCTCTGTCAGCCACCGTCACACTCACCGTGGCTGTGGCTGACAGCATCCCCGAAGTCTTGGCCGACCTGGGCAGCCTTGAGCCCTCCGACGGTCCTTACAACTATGACCTCACGTTGTACCTGGTGGTGGCGGTGGCCACAGTCTCCTGCGTCTTCCTAGCCTTCGTCCTCGTACTGCTGGCGCTCAGGCTGCGGCGCTGGCACAAGTCACGCCTGCTGCAGGCTTCAGAAGGTGGCTTGGCGAACGTGCCCACCTCGCACTTTGTGGGCATGGACGGGGTGCAGGCTTTCCTGCAGACCTATTCCCATGAGGTCTCCCTCACCGCGGACTCTCGGAAGAGTCACCTGATCTTCCCCCAGCCCAACTATGTAGACATGCTCATCAGCCAGGAGAGCTGTGAGAAAAATGATTCTTTGCTAACATCCGTAGATTTTCAGGAATGTAAAGAAAACCTGCCAAGTATTCAGGTGAGCCCAGCCCTTCCTTTATTTCCATGAGGACTCAGCCCCTTTCCCTCTGTTTTCTCCACAGCAAGCCCCGCCCAACACGGACTGGCGTTTCTCTCAGGCCCAGAGACCCGGCACCAGCGGGTAGGTGACTGATTCTCCAGCCCACCCTCTTCAGTCTGTGCTCACCATCCTACTCTCTCCCCAGCTCCCAAAATGGCGATGACACCGGCACCTGGCCCAACAACCAGTTTGACACAGAGATGCTGCAAGCCATGATCTTGGCGTCCGCCAGTGGTAAGTGGTGTCAGTGTGTGTATGGAAGAGTGAGCTCCCACCTGATCTTCCTCTGTCTCTGCAGAAGCTGCTGATGGGAGCTCCACCCTGGGAGGGGGTGCCGGCACCATGGGATTGAGCGCCCGCTACGGACCCCAGTTCACCCTGCAGCACGTGCCCGACTACCGCCAGAATGTCTACATCCCAGGCAGCAATGCCACACTGACCAACGCAGCTGGCAAGCGGGATGGCAAGGCCCCAGCAGGTGGCAATGGCAACAAGAAGAAGTCGGGCAAGAAGGAGAAGAAGTAACATGGAGGCCAGGCCAAGAGCCACAGGGCGGCCTCTCCCCAACCAGCCCAGCTTCTCCTTACCTGCACCCAGGCCTCAGAGTTTCAGGGCTAACCCCCAGAATACTGGTAGGGGCCAAGGCCATGCTCCCCTTGGGAAACAGAAACAAGTGCCCAGTCAGCACCTACCCCTTCCCCCCCAGGGGGTTGAATATGCAAAAGCAGTTCCGCTGGGAACCCCCATCCAATCAACTGCTGTACCCATGGGGGTAGTGGGGTTACTGTAGACACCAAGAACCATTTGCCACACCCCGTTTAGTTACAGCTGAACTCCTCCATCTTCCAAATCAATCAGGCCCATCCATCCCATGCCTCCCTCCTCCCCACCCCACTCCAACAGTTCCTCTTTCCCGAGTAAGGTGGTTGGGGTGTTGAAGTACCAAGTAACCTACAAGCCTCCTAGTTCTGAAAAGTTGGAAGGGCATCATGACCTCTTGGCCTCTCCTTTGATTCTCAATCTTCCCCCAAAGCATGGTTTGGTGCCAGCCCCTTCACCTCCTTCCAGAGCCCAAGATCAATGCTCAAGTTTTGGAGGACATGATCACCATCCCCATGGTACTGATGCTTGCTGGATTTAGGGAGGGCATTTTGCTACCAAGCCTCTTCCCAACGCCCTGGGGACCAGTCTTCTGTTTTGTTTTTCATTGTTTGACGTTTCCACTGCATGCCTTGACTTCCCCCACCTCCTCCTCAAACAAGAGACTCCACTGCATGTTCCAAGACAGTATGGGGTGGTAAGATAAGGAAGGGAAGTGTGTGGATGTGGATGGTGGGGGCATGGACAAAGCTTGACACATCAAGTTATCAAGGCCTTGGAGGAGGCTCTGTATGTCCTCAGGGGACTGACAACATCCTCCAGATTCCAGCCATAAACCAATAACTAGGCTGGACCCTTCCCACTACATAATAGGGCTCAGCCCAGGCAGCCAGCTTTGGGCTGAGCTAACAGGACCAATGGATTAAACTGGCATTTCAGTCCAAGGAAGCTCGAAGCAGGTTTAGGACCAGGTCCCCTTGAGAGGTCAGAGGGGCCTCTGTGGGTGCTGGGTACTCCAGAGGTGCCACTGGTGGAAGGGTCAGCGGAGCCCCAGCAGGAAGGGTGGGCCAGCCAGGCCATTCTTAGTCCCTGGGTTGGGGAGGCAGGGAGCTAGGGCAGGGACCAAATGAACAGAAAGTCTCAGCCCAGGATGGGGCTTCTTCAACAGGGCCCCTGCCCTCCTGAAGCCTCAGTCCTTCACCTTGCCAGGTGCCGTTTCTCTTCCGTGAAGGCCACTGCCCAGGTCCCCAGTGCGCCCCCTAGTGGCCATAGCCTGGTTAAAGTTCCCCAGTGCCTCCTTGTGCATAGACCTTCTTCTCCCACCCCCTTCTGCCCCTGGGTCCCCGGCCATCCAGCGGGGCTGCCAGAGAACCCCAGACCTGCCCTTACAGTAGTGTAGCGCCCCCTCCCTCTTTCGGCTGGTGTAGAATAGCCAGTAGTGTAGTGCGGTGTGCTTTTACGTGATGGCGGGTGGGCAGCGGGCGGCGGGCTCCGCGCAGCCGTCTGTCCTTGATCTGCCCGCGGCGGCCCGTGTTGTGTTTTGTGCTGTGTCCACGCGCTAAGGCGACCCCCTCCCCCGTACTGACTTCTCCTATAAGCGCTTCTCTTCGCATAGTCACGTAGCTCCCACCCCACCCTCTTCCTGTGTCTCACGCAAGTTTTATACTCTAATATTTATATGGCTTTTTTTCTTCGACAAAAAAATAATAAAACGTTTCTTCTGAAAAGCTGAACGTTTCTGTATAAGCGATGGAAGCTC